GTCTTCGGGTCTACCTTCAGAATCTTGAGCAAGTTATTTTCCCATTTGAGCCCCTCTTTCTTCACTTAATGAGGTGGCTTACAGTCCTAAACTTTAGACAGTTTATTATTCATTTACTGGGGAGGGAGAGGTTATGGAAACAAATGGAACTTTATTGACCAAGAAAATTTGTTTACATGAAATCTTTGAATCTTTCCCCATAGGTTTCCATTTAAAATTCTGTGTTCTCTGGGCATCATTTGGTTTAATTTGCGATCTGCAGTTCTTTTCCTGATGATGAGTTTGCCCTAGCCTGCCTGAATTCACAGTTTTCTTTTCCCTGCAGCCTGTTTGGGTGTCCTCGCGGTGACATCTCTGCAGAACTCTGGTGTGAGCCAAAGGCAGTGGTCGGATGGGAACGGCATCCAAGCTTGAGAGGGCGTGGGGGATACTCGGATTCTCGCGTTGGCCGGAGGGTGAGGTGTTAGGTTTGGCAAACACGAGCTCATCACCAGCCCTGGGGCCTGAAGAAGGGGAGGTGGGGGTGGGAGTGGGGACACTTCAAATCAATAACGGCGGTGACAGCGCGGGCTGGGTACCAGGGGACCGTTCCCTTTCTCTCTCCTATCAAAGCACTTGGGATAATCTAGTCTGGTGCTAATCACATTACCCAGGACCTGCTTTTCACCTACTTCTTGTGCGTTTAAGGAGTTGGGTAGGTGGTGCCCGATTCAGAAGACTCTGGAGCATGTGTGTGACAAAAGTTGCAGCACCGTGGCTCCGCTGACCTCATCCCGCTGTCCCGGGCCGGGCCGCTCTCCAGGCGCCCGGCCCCAGCCCCCTTCCTGCCCTCTCCCCGCCTCCGGGCCCGCCGCGCGGGGCCGGTGATGTCAACTGAGGAGGAGCCGCCCGCCAGCCAGCGACCCGCCCGGGCTAATTAGCATGTAGCGGCGCCGCGGGCCGCCTCCGCCCAGCCAGCCCGGCCCCCGGCAGCCCTCCCGCGGCTCCCGATAACTTTTGAGGCGGGGAGCGCGCTCGCAGCCTCACTCCGCTCACTTCCCCGGCCCCGCGCGGCCCCCGCCGCCCGCTGCCCGCTGCCCGCTGCCCTCGCCCCGCGCGCCGGGCATGTGAGCGCGGGCGGGCGCCGTCACCATGGCCTCGCCGCGCGCCTCGCGGTGGCCGCCGCCGCTCCTGCTGCTGTTGCTGCCGCTGCTGCTGCTGCCGCCGGCGGCCCCCGGGACGCGGGACCCGCCGCCTTCCCCGGCTCGCCGCGCGCTGAGCCTGGCGCCCCTCGCGGGAGCGGGGCTGGAGCTGCAGCTGGAGCGCCGCCCGGAGCGCGAGCCGCCGCCCACGCCGCCCCGGGAGCGCCGCGGGCCCGCGACCCCCGGCCCCAGCTACAGGGCCCCTGAGCCAGGCGCCGCGACACAGCGGGGACCCTCCGGCCGGGCCCCCAGAGGCGGGAGCGCGGGTGAGTGAGAGCCGGGAACCTGGCGCCTGGCCACTCTCCCTGATGCATCCTCTTCTTCTTTCAGATGCTGCCTGGAAACATTGGCCAGAAAGTAACACTGAGGCCCATGTAGAAAACATCACCTTCTATCAGAATCAAGAGGACTTTTCAACAGTGTCCTCCAAAGAGGGCGTGATGGTTCAGACCTCTGGGAAGAGCCATGCTGCTTCGGATGCTCCAGAAAACCTCACTCTACTCGCTGAAACAGCAGATGCTAGAGGAAGGAGCGGCTCTTCAAGTAGAACAAACTTCACCATTTTGCCTGTTGGGTACTCACTGGAGATAGCAACAGCTCTGACTTCCCAGAGTGGCAACTTAGGTGAGCTTGTGCTGATGATGCGCATTTCACGCGTGGAATTCTAATTGTTTTTGTCTGTTTTCAGCCTCAGAAAGTCTTCACCTGCCATCCAGCAGTTCAGAGTTCGATGAAAGAATTGCCGCTTTTCAAACAAAGAGTGGAACAGCCTCGGAGATGGGAACAGAGAGGGCGATGGGGCTGTCAGAAGAATGGACTGTGCACAGCCAAGAGGCCACCACTTCGGCTTGGAGCCCGTCCTTTCTTCCTGCTTTGGAGATGGGAGAGCTGACCACGCCTTCTAGGAAGAGAAATTCCTCAGGACCAGATCTCTCCTGGCTGCATTTCTACAGGACAGCAGCTTCCTCTCCTCTCTTAGACCTTTCCTCATGTGAGTGCCACATACCCAGCTTAACACTCGGAGTAATTTTGAAGCATATCTTTTTCCATTGTAGCTTCTGAAAGTACAGAGAAGCTTAACAACTCCACTGGCCTCCAGAGCTCCTCAGTCAGTCAAACAAAGACAATGCATGTTGCCACCGTGTTCACTGATGGTGGCCCGAGAACGCTGCGATCTTTGACGGTCAGTCTGGGACCTGTGAGCAAGACAGAAGGCTTCCCCAAGGACTCCAGAATTGCCACGACTTCATCCTCAGTCCTTCTTTCACCCTCTGCAGTGGAATCGAGAAGAAACAGTAGAGTAACTGGGAATCCAGGGGATGAGGAATTCATTGAACCATCCACAGAAAATGAATTTGGACTTACGTCTTTGCGTTGGCAAAATGATTCCCCAAGTAAGTATTCCATCTTTACTTGATCTATTAGGTAATGGCCTTTTTTTCCTATATTACCTTACAGCCTTTGGAGAACATCAGCTTGCCAGCAGCTCTGAGGTGCAAAATGGAAGTCCCATGTCTCAGACTGAGACTGTGTCTAGGTCAGTCGCACCCATGAGAGGTGGAGAGATCACTGCACACTGGCTCTTGACCAACAGCACAACATCTGCAGATGTGACAGGAAGCTCTGCTTCATATCCTGAAGGTGTGAATGCTTCAGTGTTGACCCAGTTCTCAGACTCTACTGTACAGTCTGGAGGAAGTCACACAGCATTGGGAGATAGGAGTTATTCAGAGTCTTCATCTACATCTTCCTCGGAAAGCTTGAATTCATCAGCACCACGTGGAGAACGTTCGAGTGAGTTTTTCCATTTCATGCAACTGTGCCCCATTTGACCTAACTTTGGCTTTTCCGTTTACAGTCGCTGGGATTAGCTACGGTCAAGTGCGTGGCACAGCTATTGAACAAAGGACTTCCAGCGACCACACAGACCACACCTACCTGTCATCTACTTTCACCAAAGGAGAACGGGCGTTACTGTCCATTACAGATAACAGTTCATCCTCAGACATTGTGGAGAGCTCAACTTCTTATATTAAAATCTCAAACTCTTCACATTCAGAGTATTCCTCCTTTTTTCATGCTCAGACTGAGAGAAGTAACATCTCATCCTATGACGGGGAATATGCTCAGCCTTCTACTGAGTCGCCAGTTCTGCATACATCCAACCTTCCGTCCTACACACCCACCATTAATATGCCGAACACTTCGGTTGTTCTGGACACTGATGCTGAGTTTGTTAGTGACTCCTCCTCCTCCTCTTCCTCCTCCTCCTCTTCTTCTTCTTCAGGGCCTCCTTTGCCTCTGCCCTCTGTGTCACAATCCCACCATTTATTTTCATCAATTTTACCATCAACCAGGGCCTCTGTGCATCTACTAAAGTCTACCTCTGATGCATCCACACCATGGTCTTCCTCACCATCACCTTTACCAGTATCCTTAACGACATCTACATCTGCCCCACTTTCTGTCTCACAAACAACCTTGCCACAGTCATCTTCTACCCCTGTCCTGCCCAGGGCAAGGGAGACTCCTGTGACTTCATTTCAGACATCAACAATGACATCATTCATGACAATGCTCCATAGTAGTCAAACTGCAGACCTTAAGAGCCAGAGCACCCCACACCAAGAGAAAGTCATTACAGAATCAAAGTCACCAAGCCTGGTGTCTCTGCCCACAGAGTCCACCAAAGCTGTAACAACAAACTCTCCTTTGCCTCCATCCTTAACAGAGTCCTCCACAGAGCAAACCCTTCCAGCCACAAGCACCAACTTAGCACAAATGTCTCCAACTTTCACAACTACCATTCTGAAGACCTCTCAGCCTCTTATGACCACTCCTGGCACCCTGTCAAGCACAGCATCTCTGGTCACTGGCCCTATAGCCGTACAGACTACAGCTGGAAAACAGCTCTCGCTGACCCATCCTGAAATACTAGTTCCTCAAATCTCAACAGAAGGTGGCATCAGCACAGAAAGGAACCGAGTGATTGTGGATGCTACCACTGGATTGATCCCTTTGACCAGTGTACCCACATCAGCAAAAGAAATGACCACAAAGCTTGGCGTTACAGCAGAGTACAGCCCAGCTTCACGTTCCCTCGGAACATCTCCTTCTCCCCAAACCACAGTTGTTTCCACGGCTGAAGACTTGGCTCCCAAATCTGCCACCTTTGCTGTTCAGAGCAGCACACAGTCACCAACAACAGTGTCCTCTTCAGCCTCAGGTAAAACACAGTCACACAAGCACATGTTAACTTTAACTGCTTTACTCCTGGAATGTGTTTGTAGTCAACAGCTGTGCTGTGAACCCTTGTCTTCACAATGGCGAATGCGTCGCAGACAACACCAGCCGTGGCTACCACTGCAGGTGCCCGCCTTCCTGGCAAGGGGATGATTGCAGTGTGGGTAAGAGAAAAAGTAACGCCCAGTGGTCTGCATGCAAGATGTTCTTCTTTTTTCTCCTCTACAGATGTGAATGAGTGCCTGTCGAACCCCTGCCCATCCACAGCCATGTGCAACAATACTCAGGGATCCTTTATCTGCAAATGCCCGGTTGGGTACCAGTTGGAAAAAGGGATATGCAATTTGGGTAAGAGACTTAGTCTATTTCGGACTTTATTCTGTAATCTAACAAGTTACATTTTCATTTTCAGTTAGAACCTTCGTGACAGAGTTTAAATTAAAGAGAACTTTTCTTAATACAACTGTGGAAAAACATTCAGACCTACAAGAAGTTGAAAATGAGATCACCAAAACGGTAAGTGTCCTGAATGGCATCTTTCTACTCGTACTGTTAACGACAGGCTTGTTCTTCCTTTCAGTTAAATATGTGTTTTTCAGCGTTACCTAGTTACATCCGATCTACAGTTCACGCCTCTAGGTAAGTAACAGAATTATATTTGCTTGTGAACTGGCTGTTAAAAACCCACAAACTTTGCCTATAGGGAGTCCAACGCGGTGGTGATCTCACTGCAAACAACCTTTTCCCTGGCCTCCAATGTGACGCTATTTGACCTGGCTGATAGGATGCAGAAATGTGTCAACTCCTGCAAGTCCTCTGCTGAGGTCTGCCAGCTCTTGGGATCTCAGAGGCGGATCTTTAGAGGTAAGAGGGCAGCCCTCTGGGAGGATCCTACCTTTTGTTTCACTGTCTTGTTTTTCCATTCCAGCGGGCAGCTTGTGCAAGCGGAAGAGTCCCGAATGTGACAAAGACACCTCCATCTGCACTGACCTGGACGGCGTTGCCCTGTGCCAGTGCAAGTCGGGATACTTTCAGTTCAACAAGATGGACCACTCCTGCCGAGGTAGCCACAGCTTCGCCTGGGGTTCTGTGCCCACACACTCATGCATTTTCCTTTTGTCTTTCAGCATGTGAAGATGGATATAGGCTTGAAAATGAAACCTGCATGAGGTAGGCTCCATGTTGATTTAGTCTAATTTTGTATTCTTGCCCTTTTTTCTTTCTTGGCTTGCAGTTGCCCATTTGGCCTTGGTGGTCTCAACTGTGGAAACCGTAAGTGTACAAAAGTGGACCATTATGCGTGGCCAATATGCTTTTTTGTTTGTTTTACGTTTAGCCTATCAGCTTATCACTGTGGTGATCGCAGCCGCGGGAGGTGGGCTCCTGCTCATCCTAGGCATCGCACTGATTGTTACCTGTTGCAGGTAAGTGATGAGAGTTCAGGTTCCAATCCCGTTTGAGCTTTACAAATATTTTTGTATCCCACAGAAAGAATAAAAATGACATAAGCAAACTCATCTTCAAAAGTGGAGATTTCCAAATGTCCCCGTATGCTGAATACCCCAAAAATCCTCGCTCACAAGAATGGGGCCGAGAAGCTATTGAAATGCATGAGAATGGAAGTACCAAAAACCTCCTCCAGATGACGGATGTGTACTACTCGGTGTGTATTCCTGTGTCAGGATGACCCCAGGGTTGACTTTTCTTCTTTTCTCTTTGGCAACCAGCCTACAAGTGTAAGGAATCCAGAACTTGAACGAAACGGACTCTACCCGGCCTACACTGGACTGCCAGGATCACGGCATTCTTGCATTTTCCCCGGACAGTATAACCCGTCTTTCATCAGTGATGAAAGCAGAAGAAGAGACTACTTTTAAGTCCAGGAGAGAGAGGGACTCATTGCTCTGAGCCAGTCACCTGGGACCTCTGCTCAGAGGACCGCACCAGGAGGCTGCGCCCAGGATTTGTCGGGAGCCACGCTGAGTGGCAAGCAGGAAGAGGGACAGGCATGCGGGGCGTGACCACAGTGGAGGAGACAGGTGGATGTGGAACCACAGGCTGCTCATTCAGCACCTTTGTTGTTACTGTGAACGTGAATGTGGGCCAGTATCAAGAGAGTCTCTCTGAGTGACTGCACCATGGCACTGGCACCAGGGCGACTATTAGCCAGGGCAGACCACTAGACTTCAGTGCAGGGACCTGGTTTTCCCTTCGTTTGCACTTTAGTAAATTGGGTGGGAGGTTTCCTTTTGGATCTGTTTTGAGACTGTTCCAGAAAGAAGGCTTCCTTTCCCGAGACACTTCCATAGGCAGCAATTTGGTGATTCATTTGCAGCAAAATACTGGCTTGTTAATTATTTTCCTGCCCAGCGCCTGCGTGCTAAACAACAGATGAGGATGAGCGTACCACTGAAGTCTGAAGATGTCGCCATTGAACGGACAGTGTTTTCATATGTTTCTAGGTTGTCTTATGCTACAGTTTCCAAGCCAGCCCCCACAGTGAGGAAATGTGTGAGGCACCGCACACAACTGCAATGTGTTTTTTAAGTCAAGGTGACACATGTATTTAAGATTTTTTTTTTAAATCTCTTTGCAGTTAAATCTCACTTTTTCAAACAAGCCTGGATCAGGGCAAAACAACTTATATTTGGTTTTAGCTGGAGGCTCAGCAGGCAGATTGCAGGCAGGGGGGCACTTTTCATCCATGAGGGCCCAGCCTGGGGCCTGGGACTCGATCACCATTGTGGAGGCCAGAGGCAGCTGCGTATGGAGGAGAAATGTCAAACTGAACGCAGGTTTCACCACTCTAGGAAAGCAGCTTGTTGAGCCCCTGCAGCTGGATGTGGTTAGAGGGATGGGCTGAATAGGCAGGTTAGATTTCCTGCATCAACAGTGCTTTGGGAAGCTGTGTGGATTCCTGAGGAAGAACAGGGAGCCGAGATGGAGCCACACATGAGTTTGCTCACCGGCTACTGCAGCACTTTGTACCCAGAATCTCATGTCCACAAACCCCATGTAAACTTTCAACCACTCAAAGCTGTTTATTCGGCTGAAGAAATAACTTTTTTTTCTCACCCAGTCATTTGTACCTCTTCATATGGCTATGTCGCACCCTCCAGAAACGTGGTTATACTTCCAGTCAGTGTGGGAGAACTGAAGACTTCCGGTTGGTCGAGGAACTGAGGGTTGACCTTCGGGAAGGAAGTTCCACTCATCTTATTTATTATGCCTGTGATGTGGGTCCTGCCAGGGAGACATCCAGTACTCGGTGTCTTTAATTGCCACCTGGGGAACTGTGTTTATTGGCCTTCTTTGGGGCATCCTGGTTTTGGATGAAGTGAGGGGAATACAGAGGTAAAAGAATTGTCTCCACCCTGAAGCGGGGAGTCCCGCTTCACATTTCTGGAAATGGTGCAGCCACTGGGGACAGTTCTGCCCCGGGCATGGTTGTTTCTTCAAGGTCCTCTAAATATAATCCCTATTCTTACATAATCCTTGGCCCTGATGGTTTTAAGCAAGAACTCCTGTGTCCCATGGTCTCCACCACTCACCATCACCCTGCTGTAGCAAGAGTCCTAGTCAGGGGAGGTGCATTTTAGTAGTTACATTGCACTTATCCATGAGATAAATAAAAGGAGAACTGTTTTTATCAGTGGAGGCTAACCTAAAATTTCAAAGTGTCGCCTTTTTGAAATCTTGGGCCTCTCTCTCTGTAGAACCAATGGCCCTTTGTGGCTCACGGCCTCGCACCTAACTGGAGAGTTCTGAGCTCCTGCAGCTCACCTGAGCCCACAGACTAGGCTTCTTGGCTCCTTCCGCAGCATGCCTGCTCACCCCCAGAACCCGCAGCTGTGGGAAGAGCCATGTAGGGAGGCTATTCCCAGGCATACACTTCCACTGCCTTCAGCTGACGTCACAGCTGACAAATCATCTCCTCTATCGGAGCCAGAAGACTTCAGCTCCACAAAATGAAGTGTTCTGTCCTGAAAACATTCTTGGGAAGAATCCCAACATCGAGAAAACGGTGTCCTGTGAGTTCCAACAATGCTTCTTGTTCATGGGTTTCTTCCGTATGGAGTGGATTAAGAGTGTTTTATTTTGTTGTTCTAACTGAGAAAAAAAGGAGGCACCCACAAGGTTGAGGTCACACAGTCTCCACAGTTTCCAGGAGGCGTTTGGGGGTGGGGAAGGCACCTCCAGAGCATGAGGCTCTAAGGGGACATGAGTAAAGCATGTCTGTGACCCAGTGAGGAAGGGAGAGGCCAGCTGCACTCCTGCACGGGGTTCCTAGCTGCAGAAGGGTCCCGCCTAGGCCGAGGGGAAACACCTGATAGCAGAAGAGGCCTGGATGCACACCTGGCACGCCGAGGCTCTCCGCCCAGACACAGTGCTCCATGTCAGCCCCTGCACCTGGGGTGTGTGATTCACGTGCACAGATGCCACAATCCTGCACCAATATCCCACAGATGGGGGAAGGTGAGAGGAAGGGGCAAGTGATGTGTAACTGCTCAAGAGATGCTTAAACCTCCATAGAGAGGAGCCGGGCGCAGGGGCATCTGTGTGTCCCGTCACACACTGCAGCAGGGAAGGGTGGCTGGCTGGCTCCCTGGCATCAGTGGTTTGGTTTAAGCTCCAGAGGGTCTTATTGCCATTGTCTTTTCCTCTGCCCCTTGAGCCAGCCTAAGGCCCTGGAGTCTGTTTCTTTAGGCGGATGAACTGACATGCTCCTACCATGACCAGGCTCTGGGCAAGGCTCCTCACAGTATCCTTGAGAGGTGGGCATGGAAGTGCCCATTTCTCAGGTACAGAAACCTTCAGAGAGGATAAATAGCTTGCCCTGTAGAAGCAGGACTGAAACCCTTGTCTGCCTGACTCCCCCAGCTACTCTGCCCACTGTAGCCCCCTGCCTTACTGTCCTGGCACACCCCTCACCATCCTGTATACCTTAAATATCAAAGAGGGCAAGAGAGAAAGGGCTTTAAAGATAAGTTATTTTTTTAAGGAACCTTAATATTATTTTTAAGAAGTAACCAAATTAGTGACGTGAAATGCAAAAAAAAAAAAAAAAAAATGCTGACTACCCTTTTGAAAATGTGCTTTCAGATTGTTTTTTATATGTAATTCTTAGACACTTGTCATTAAGAAAATAGTGGCTGGCTTGTGCTCAGCAAGAAGCACACTGGCACGTGGCTTTGGTATAGGAAGTGGAAGGCAAGGACCTGGGTTTCTGACAAGTGCAGTCAGACATACACATCCATCTGAGAGCTGCTTGCCTTGTTCCCGTGGTAAGGCCATGGCTCCCACATACTGGAAGCATATTTTTGTGAACTGTTTTCAGAATTGGGAACATATTCAGTGGAATGTCTTAAACGCTGACACATCTTCCTCCTTTGAGGGGAAGTATATTTTCAGAAGCAGCTAAGACATTTAGAGCCAAAATTGCTGATAGGTGGTTCAGTCAAGTTGGCTGATGGCATCTGAGGTCAAAAACTAAGATGTGACGATTGAGTTCTTAAAGAGGTAACTCTTAAAGTGGGCCCAAGGGAGAAGGCAGCATCTTTGGACTCCTAGGCTGGATGGCTACCCAAGAATATGCCATTGAAGGATGACACCTATTCAGATGTGAAAGTTCCCAGAGCAGGCACCTTTGGGTCACCCACCACGTGTGGCTTTTTGGTGCCTGCATGAAACTGTGTTGCCCCCTGGTGAGATGCCCGGGTGTCCTGTAAGCCGATTTAACTCTGCCTGAGGAAGAGGAGCTGTCCACTCCAGTTGCCCTTGGCTAAGTTTAGCCTAACACACAGGGTTTTGACCCATAGTTCTAAAATACACAAATTTTGAGACTACAGCACTTCTTTGGAAAGAGGAAGAATGCAAAGTTCAGTATTTCAATACTTTGTATTTTACTTGAAATTACCCTTAGTAGCATCTTTTTTTTCCTGTCTGAAAGCTTTTGTGTGGATGAGAAGGGACATTTCATTTCCTCCCTTAACAAAGTGTCATTCTGAGGTTCTCATGTGTGTTTTTGGAAATAGAGATACTGGTTTTGTAGAGTTTGCCTTTGGGTATGTTTTCTTTTTTTCTTAAATCTCCAAGGAAGAGAACTGACTAAAATAGTAGGAACATGAAAGTATTAAATGCCAATTAATTTGTTGTAGTAAAGTATCTTCATTAGCGTTATACTCCATCATATCTGGTGTAAACTGCTCACAGAAAACCCTATGAAACCAAAGGGGGACCATTCAGGTCTAAAAAGCGACAGGTCCGAGACTGGGTCTGTCACCTGGGCATTTTCAAAGAGGACATTTTGAAGAATTTGCATATTCAGATTTTTAAAATGCACTTAACATACTTCATTACAGATTTCTTGGGTAGGGAGGATGGGATAGGCCAGGGATGGGATGGAGTCAGTTCTGCCTGGGAAACTAATCCGAATCATTTACCTTTCTGTATTAACCTTGGCCTGTCCTAAAAAGAGAACGACTGTTTCATCATGAGTTGCTCTGAGTTTTGTTAATGTTTGTGTTGGTGGATTGACGGTTAAATGAAGCATTTAGCTGGAATATGAACTTTGGGAGTTTTCATGTTGTCCTGGATTTCTCTTTGTAAACCTTTAAACCTTAGCCCCTGGTTGATTGTGTTAAACCCATTATGAGAATGTTATTTAAAGTTGTATTATAATTGCAACCTCCACTAATTATTCAGTACTGTAGCAGCAAAGTATTATTTGTAAGAATTTGGTTATTTTTATACTTATATCCACTCTAAGTCTGGCGTTCTAGTCAGTAAAATGATGCAATAAAATTAATATCATTTTCATTGTGTGTTTTCCTCTTAATAACAAGAAAACC